ATAAAAAAACCCCAGTGGTTTTTTATAGTGGGCAGAGACACAAGCCGCTGGACGTCAAGAGGACGTGGAAAGCACACCAACAGGCACCAGCAGGCCATCAACTGATGGAACCATGAGTTTGGCAGGGGCGGTCAGAGGAGAGCCCAGGCTGCTCAGCAGCCCGACTCCAGGGGAAAATCACCTTCCCACTCCAACTGCCTTCTGGCTCCCCCATCTGCTGAGGGCTAATTCCACTCATAAAACCTTGCACTCACTCTCCAAGCCGCCGTGTGATCTGATTGCTCCAGTACATCAAGGCAAGAAACCTAGGGATACAGAAAGCCCTCTGTCCTTGCGATAAGGCAGGGAGTCTAACAGCTGACTAACACAAGCCACCTACAAGGCTAAACTGAAAGAGCACCCTCTAACACATGCCTGCTGGGGCTTCAGGAGCTGCAAACATTCACCCCTAGACACTGCCGTGGGGTGGGAGCCCCTCAGCCTGCCTGTCTGTATGTTCCCCTAGAGGCTTGAGAAGCGGGGCACTGAAGAAGTGAGCCACATCCTCATCGCACGCCCTTCGAGGAGGACAAGGGAACCTTTCCCATTTCACTGAGACTGGGTCCTGGTGGCGGAGGCAGGTCAGACAGGGTAAATGGGTTTGTGGCTTAGTTTCACACCAGGCCCGTGTACTTTGTCCCGACACTGATCTGTTTCTGCCAGAAGCCACGGTTTCCAAAGTAAATTTTTGTGATTTACTCCTGGTCTCCCCCAAGCCTCCGCCCCGCTCTCCTTGTCTCTCTCCCAAACCCCCGGCCCCGCTCTCCTCGTCTCCCTCGAGCCCCCGACCCTGCTCTTCTGGTCTCCTTCGAGCTCCCGGCCCCGCTCTCCCCCAAGCCCATGGCTCAGCTCCCCTAGTCTCCTGCCGCCCGCTGGCCCGGCTCCCCTCCCTGGTCACCACGACTCCTGGAATCCCCGCGCGCGCTTTTCGTACCTGCACCGCCGCTTCCGGGGGCGTGGCCTCTGACCGGAAGTGAGGCCAGGCACTTCCGGCGGCGCGCTGCAGGCGCGGGGAACACCAATGGCGGGGTGAGCTGGGCGCTGCTGCTGCGCGTGCAGACCCAACCTGCCTGCTCCTCTTCTCTCCCACCAGGTACTTGAAGCTGGTGTGTGTTTCCTTTCAGCGTCAAGGGTTCCACACTGTTGGGAGTCGCTGCAAGAATCGGACAGGCGCTGAGCACCTGTGGCTGACCCGACATCTCAGGGACCCATTTGTGAAGGCTGCGAAGGTGGAGAGTTACCGGTGTCGAAGCGCCTTCAAGCTCCTGGAGGTGAACGAGAGGCACCAGATTCTGCGGCCCGGCCTTCGGGTGTTAGACTGTGGGGCAGCTCCTGGGGCCTGGAGTCAGGTGGCGGTGCAGAAGGTCAACGCCGCAGGCACAGGTGGGCCTCTGCACTGCTGTTGGCACCTTCTGAATAAATAACACATTCACCATTTCTTCCATAGATCCCAGCTCTCCTGTTGGCTTCGTGCTTGGGGTAGATCTTCTTCACATATTCCCCCTGGAAGGAGCAACTTTTCTGTGCCCTGCTGACGTGACTGACCCGAGAACCTCACAGAGAATCCTCGAGGTGCTTCCTGGCAGGAGAGCAGATGTGATTCTGAGCGACATGGCGCCCAATGCCACAGGGTTCCGGGACCTCGATCATGACAGGCTCATCAGCCTGTGCCTGACCCTTCTCAGCGTGACCCCAGACATCCTGCAACCTGGGGGGACATTCCTTTGTAAAACCTGGGCTGGAAGTCAAAGCCGTCGGTTACAGAGGAGACTGACAGAGGAATTCCAGAATGTAAGGATCATCAAACCTGAAGCCAGCAGGAAAGAGTCATCAGAAGTGTACTTCTTGGCCACACAGTACCACGGAAGGAAGGGCACTGTGAAGCAGTGAGGATTTCTTGTGCCATTTTCATAATGGTCATTAGCTCCTTTTAAGCTAGAAACGTAGCCTGAGCTCCTGAAGAGTTCCTGGGAGATTTGAGCTGATTTTGGAGATGGAGCAGGACAAGTGGGGAGTCTCTCTCTCTCTTTCTCTCTCTCTCTTTTTAACCAAAAAGAGATGACAAAACTAAGTTCAGGGGCCATGGAAAATGAAAAAGTCCGCTATATTGTGATTTGGGAAGAGAAAGTTATCAAGAGAAAGAGGTGAGGATGGAAGGATGGAGAAAAACAGACTGTGGGAAGGATCAGAAGGAATCCGCCGAGGCAGGGATGGGTGTGCCCATGTGTGCCTTGACGGGACTTCATCTTATAGACTGTTAAACTGTCACACACAAACAGGCTTTCCACCCCTGCTCTGAGAGCACCACGCACAGATTTCCAGTTCTTAGTGTGGCTGTTTAAAGTAGAAAATCTGGGGGCTGGGTGAGGCCACTCATGCCTGTAAACCCAGGGCTTTAGAAGGCTGAGGCTGGGGGATTGCTTGAAGTCAGGAGTTCAAGACCAACCTGGGCAACATAGCAACACCCCCCATGTCTACAAAAATGAAAAACCAAAAAGCAAACCAAAAGAAAAATCTGAAATTTCCATCTGGGGATTAACTTCTGTCTTTCTGGTGAACAATATAGCAATTCACGCATTCTTCAAGCAGCAAAAGTTCCCGGAACAATTAGGGAAGACGTATGGTCTGAATTTATCCAGGCAGTGGGTCTGCTTTGGTTTTTGCTGGAAATTTATATCAGTGTCTGGGCTCCCAAGAACATAAATGTAATTGCCAAAGCAAGCAGTGATGTGGTGTGTTTATTTTCTTTTACTCATCTAGGAACTTGACGCAGCTTTATATTTAATAAAATAATAGAGATTGCATTATTTTAAGGTACTTTCATGCTTTGAAGTTTTGTTTTTTTTAAA